GGCACGGGGGCCTGCAGGGCAGATCCCAGCCCCACTGCCTCCAGAGTCTCCACACTGAGCACCTTGCAGCCTGCCCTCCTGGCACAGCTGCCTCCAGGAGGAGCCGCTATGGGAACGTTTTTGTTCTCAGTAATTTAAGGTGCTTGCTGAGAGCCTGATGAGAAGGAATTTGTAGCATAGGAAGCCTCTGGTGAAATTTCTCCTTGGCATTATTGGGACCAAATCCCCATAGTGTCACATTGAAGTCAACGCAACAAATGTGAACTGAAATGTCGCAGTGTACCCGATCCTGTGGCCCCCGAGTGCCCTGTCGCTGATGGTCCGGTGTTCTGGGTGCGGACCAAGGAGGAGCCGGTGGCAAAGGCGCCTCAGGCAGGCCCTGGGCTCCATGGGCGGCTTGTGCTCCGCGATTTTGAGGCCATTTGCAGCAGCTCCGCCAGCCCACCGCTCTGAGCTGCAGCCGCTGCCAGCCACAACAGCACCACCACGAGTGTCTTGGGGGCTTTCTTCAGAGGAGGCTGTCAGCGTCCTCAAGTTCCAGGCGCTCTAGCCTGCTACAACAGGCTTTTTCCCACCTGCGGCCTCTCCTCAATGGCCTAAAAGCTTGGCCAACTCCCACAAAGTTTGGCAGTAACACAGGCTGTCACTGACATTTGTGGCGCCAGGACTTGCCCACGCGGGTTGCAAACGTCAGCCACTGTCTGTGTCACGTGCAGTGACGCCGCCCGAGGTGCGCACGGTGCGCACACCGCACGCGCACGCCCACGTAACGGCTTGGCTGGGCACCCCCGCTTGGCTTGGTGGTCCTGGTTTGGATTGGCTTTACCCTGGCATTCCTTTGCTGGGCTTGACCTTTTCTTGCTGGGCTTGGCATTCCCCTGGCTGGGCTGGGTGTTTCCCCGGTGGGGCGTGCACTTTCCCTGGGTGGTGGAGGGGGCGTGGGCTCTCCCCGGGTGGTGGGGGGACGTGGGATCTCCCCAGTTGGTGGTGGGGGAGGGGTCGTGGGCTCTCCCAGGGTGGGGTTTTGGCTGGGATTGACCTTTCTCCCCTAACAGATTGGAAACTCGTAATTTCCCGCTTTTTGGTGAAACTCGTTGACAGACACCATCTGCTCGCTACTACCAGGCTGTTGAAAGCAGATGGTGGCTGAGGTTTCTCCAAAGCTGGCTGCCTCCCCTATGAAGAAGCCCTTTGGCTTCAGGGGCAAGATGGGCAAGTGGTGCTGCTGCTGCTTCCCCTGCTGCAGGGGAAGCGGCAAGAACAACATGGGTGCTTGGAGAGACCACGACGACAGCGCCTTCACGGAGCCAAGGTATCACGTCCGTCGAGAAGATCTGGGCAAGCTCCACAGAGCTGCCTGGTGGGGTGAAGTCCCCAGAGCGGATCTCATCGTCATGCTCAGGGGCCCTGGCATTAACAAAAGGGACAAGAAGAAGAGGTAACCGGGCCTGGGGCTGGGAGGAGGCGGGACAATTTCCTAAAAAAGTCTCTCACTCTCTTAGGACTGCTCTACACTTGGCCTGTGCCAATGGCAATTCAGAAGTAGTAAGTCTTCTGCTGGACAGACAATGTCAACTTCATGTCTTTGACAGCAAAAAGAGGACAGCTCTGATAAAGGTATGCAGTAGCCAACTATATCAGCATGAGGTTTACAATTGATTTCTTGGTCTAATACTGACAGGCCGTACAATGCCAGGAGGATGAATGTGCGTTAATGTTGCTACAACATGGCACTGATCCAAATCTTCCAGATATGTATGGGAATACTGCTCTACACTATGCAGTCTACAATGAAGATAAATTAATGGCCAAAACACTGCTTTTATACGGTGCTGACATTGAATCAAAAAACAAGGTACAGATCTACCAATTTTATTTTCAAAATACACATATTATTTTTGGTTTCTATTGTTTTACAGGGTGGCCTCACACCACTTTTGCTTGCTGTACATGGACAAAAACAGCGAATGGTGAAATTTTTAATCAAGAAAAAAGCTAATTTAAATGCACTTGATAGGTTTGGAAGGTATAGTTATTTCTTTTAATCTCTGTGTTGTTCTAAGGGAGAAATTATCTCTATATTATTTTAGAACTGCCCTCATACTTGCTGTACGTTGTGGATCAGCAAGTATAGTTAGTCTTCTACTTCAGCAAAATATTGATGTATTTTCTCAAGATGTATTTGGACAAACTGCTGAAGATTATGCAGTTTCTAGTCATCATAGTATGTAAGTGTTTACATTAAAAGTCTAGTTAAAACAGTAATTTTATTTATTACATTTTTATACATAGAATTTGCCAATTACTTTCTGACTACAAAGAAAACCAGATGCCAAACAACTCTTCTGGAAATAGCAATCCAGGTAAGACTTCTGATAGTGAATTACTTTAGGTCCATTTTAACCAAATATATGGATTTCACTTCAGAACAAGACTTAAAGCTGACATCAGAGGAAGAGCCACAAAGGCTTAAAGGAAGTGAAAATAGTCAGCATGAGGCATGTAAAATTTTAAATTTAAATTTCTGGTTAGCAAATTAACCTTCTATAATTGCATCTGCAGAAAGTGACTCAAGAACCAGACATAAATAAGGATTGCGATAGAGAGGTATACCTTTATATTCAAATGTTTCCGTTGAATAACTGTCCTTAATATCAAACTTCCACTCAAGGTTGAAGAAGAAATGCAGAAGCATGGAAGTAATAATGTGGGATTATCAGAAAACCTGACTGATGGTGCTGCTGCTGGCAATGGTGATGGTGGATTAGTTCCACAAAGAAAGAGCAGAAAGCATGAAAATCAGCAATTTCCTAACACAGAGATTGAAGAGTATCACAGGTAAGCCTATGGCAACATTTAACAGGAGATAACAGTATCTCATGAAAATTAAAATTTCTTCTAGTGAAGAACAAAATGATACCCGGAAGCAACTTTCCAAGGAACAGAATGCTAGAATATTACAAGATGAGATTCTGACTACTAAACAGAAGCAGATAGAAGTGGCCGAAAAAAAAATGAATTTTGAGGTATTTTCTTTAGTCATTTTCAAATGCTTTTAGTGCTAACTAAAATTTCCCTTTGTTTACTCAGATTTCTCTTAGCCATAAGGAAGAAAAAGAACTCTTGCATGAAAATAGCATGATGCAGGAAGAAATTGCCATGCTAAGAATAGAACTAGACACAATAAAACATCAGAACCAGCTAAGGGAAAAGAAATATCTGGAGTACATTAAAAGTGTGAAAGAAAAGAATGATAATCTTCTAAAGGCTATACAATTGAATGAGGAAGCACTAACAAAAGCAGTAGTTCAGTACAGTGGACAGCTTAGCATTTTGACAACTGAGAATAAAATGCTCAGTTTTGAACTGCAGAATGTAAGACACAACAATGAAACACTGGAAATGGAAATTCAATCATGTCATTTTAGACTGGCTACTGCTCTACATGATTGTGACTGAAGTCAGATAGCAGAAAGAGACTTCTTTCCAGAGAACAAGACATGAACAGGTTTATTTACAGGAGACAATGAATTCTCATATATCTAACCTAAAAGGTAACAGTGAGATTCTTTCTGAGCAACTCTAATGCTAACAGTAAAATTAACAGCCTGAAAATTAAGGTCCATCACACAAGATAAACTCTGAGAGAAAAGACGGGGCAGGCCACCATTTTTCCTTTTTGGGCAACTTAGTCATTCCAGCCTGCAGGCTTTGGAGAGTACAAACCGACCAGGGGAAGAAGACATCCTGCAGCACAGCACAGCTGCTTTATCAAATCATGGCCAGACTGCTTCTGTAAGCAGGCCCCTGATCCTGTTTCTCCTCACTGGAAAGGACCTCCCAGCTGAGGCCTCCAGCTACCCCCACCAGTGTTCCCTGGCCAACAGAGATTTAAATCCCCCCTGGGACAGAGCACCCAGAGAGAGGGGTGGGTCACCACCTTTGCTGTTTGGGCGACTAGCCATTCAGGCCTGCAGACTTTGGAGAGCCCAAGCTGACCAGGGGTGGAAGTGGTACCTCAGCACAGCACAGCTGCCCTATGAAAATGTGACCAGACTCTTTTTTAAGTCAGTCCCTGACCACATTTGTTATCACTGAGTGGAGTCTTTCAACCAGGGTCTCTGGCTACCTTCAGTGCTGTTCTCTGGCTGACAGAGGTTTCAGGCCTTCCTGAGTCAGAGCTCCCAGGGGGAGGACCAGATTGTCATCTTTGCTGTTTGGGCAACTCAGCCATTTCAGCCTTAGGGCTTCAGAGTGTCTGAGGTGATGAGGAGCTGAAGTGAACCCCCAGCATAGCACAGCTGCTTTACCAAAAAGTGGCCAGACCTACATTTTAAGCAAGTCCCTGTTCTTGTTCCTCCTGATTAGGCAAGAGTTTTTTCCACTTGCCTCCAGCCACCTCCTACAGGTGTGTTCAGATTGGCAACAAGTTTGTACCTCAGTGGTACAGTACTCCCAGAGGAAGGGGCAGGCTATCATCTTTGCCTTTTCACAGCCTTCATTGGTGATACCTTCAGGCCCTGGAAAATATGAGGCAGTTAGGGACTGGAGTGCACCCCCAGCATACCACAGCCCCCCTACGGAAAAGTGGCCAGACTGTTACGTGGGTGCCAGTTTCCATATCTTCTTGATGGGCAGGTCTTCCCATCCTGGGTCTCTAGCCAGCACCCCACTGGAGCTACCAAGCCAGTAGCAACTCAGCAATTCCCTGGACAGAGCTTCCAGGAGCAACTGAAATCCTCTATGCCACTGCCTCTGCAGTGGAACTGTCCTTGCTACCCTTGGAATATCAAGGGAGCAAAGACTTTAAGTGCTGTATTGACATGTCCAACAAGTTGCAGTTGACCCAGTGAGCAAGCCAGTCCATCTCCCATGGGTCCCACACACTCTCCACTGTTCATCACCCGACAGGGAACGCTGGCTTGGGCCCACAGCACAGACACTCCATCCTGGGCTGATCGCACTAAGTGATTGCTAACTCACATCTCTCTGGGGTGGAGCCCCTAGGAGAAAAGCCAAGTGGTAGAGCAGCAAGCCAGCTGATGCGGAGCCCAAAGGGCAGGGACAGCTATCTCTCTAGGCACCATTTGCTCTTATGAGACACTTTATCCCAGCACTTTAGGAGTGCTGAGGTCAGACCAGCCACATCTTATGTGCAAGATTGCCCAGCAGAGATCAGGTCTGAGAGTTCCCCTCTTAAAAAAAGGGGACTTGCTTAAAAAAGAAGTCTGGCCACATTTTTGTAGAGCAGCTGTGCTGTGTTGGGGCTTTAGTTTTGAGAGAGTTCTCCTCTGAGACCTGATCTTTGCTGGGAAGTCTTGCATATGAGATGGGGCTGGTCTGACCT